TCCCTCAACCTCAGGACGTCCCCAGCACCGCACCTGCCAGTCCCAGACTCGGACGCCGCAGACCTGTGGGAGCAGCGCGGAATGCCCCGCCCCTTTTCCCGAGGACACCCAATGAGGGCGAGAGGTCACTTCCGGGGAGGGTTCGCTAACGGAAAGGGCGGGGCATCCCTCTCGAGGAGCGGCCTTGTTCCTCAAGCGGCCGCTGGGGGCGCCAGAGCAGGACCGGAGCGCGGGCCAAGCTGGAGGTGAGCGAGGCCGCGCCCCCCTGGGCCCCGGCCCTCCCAACGCGCCCTGACGGCTGGGCTCCGCCTGACCCTGTCCTAGCGTTCGCGGTGGCACCAACCTCAAGCCAGACCCTTGACTTCGACCCAACTCCACTCACCCGACTCCACTCACTCCACACCCCATGCCCCTCCCCCGACGCCCCTCACCCCGCCTCACCCTTCACCCCTCATCGCTCACGTCACCGCTCACCCGCCTCCTCACCCAGCCTCGCCCCTCACCCCTCACCCCGCCTCACCCCTCACCCCGCCTCACCCCTCACCCCTCATCCCGCCTCACCCCTCACCCCTCATCCCGCCTCACCCCTCACCCCTCCTCACCCCGCCTCACCCGCCTCGCCCCTCACCCCTCACCCCTCCTCACCCCGCCTCACCCCTCACCCCTCACCCCGCCTCACCCCTCACCCCGCCTCACCCCTCACCCCGCCTCACCCTTCACCCCTCACCCCGCCTCACCCTTCACCCCTCACCCCGCCTCACCCCTCACCCCTCACCCCGCCTCACCCTTCACCCCTCACCCCGCCTCACCCTTCACCCCTCACCCCGCCTCACCCCTCCTTACCCCGCCTCACCCGCCTCGCCCCTCACCCCTCATCGCTCACGTCACCGTTCACCCGCCTCCTCACCCAGCCTCACCCCTCACCCCGCCTCACCCCTCACCCCGCCTCACCCCTCACCCCTCCTCACCCCGCCTCACCCCGCCTCACCCCTCCCCCGCTCCCCTCACTGCACACTCCATACCCCACTCTCCCCACCTTACATCCCTCACCTCAGTCCTTCACCCCCTTAACCTAATCTCCATGTCCTCACACCATACACTCCTGATCCTGAAGTCTGCACACCCTGGGCTTCTCATTCCGTGCAGCCTGCCCCTCTTACCCTCACACCTGCCACACCTGGGACCCCGGAGTCCACACACCACCTCACACCCCAAGTTCCCACACGCACCTCTGGCTTCCTCCACCTGCACTTCAGGACCCGCCCAGACTCTTCATAGCCCAACTCCAAGACTTCTCTCCCACATCACAGGTGCATTCCCTTCCTGTGCTGCTCTCATCCCGCTGACTGCAGCTTCTTTCTGTGCATTGCCTAGATGGATGATGCTGACCCTGAGGAAAGAAACTATGACAACATGCTGAAAATGCTGTCAGATCTGAATAAGGACTTGGAAAAGCTATTAGAAGAGATGGAGAAAATCTCAGGTAGGATGTGTGAACCCAAAAGTATCTGAGACGTGGCCTGACCAGTCCTGTCTGCTTGTTGCAGTGCAGGCGACCTGGATGGCCTATGACATGGTGGTGATGCGCACCAACCCTACGCTGGCCGAGTCCATGCGTCGGCTGGAGGATGCCTTCGTCAACTGCAAGGAGGAGATGGAGAAGAACTGGCAAGAGCTGCTGCATGAGACCAAGCAAAGGCTGTAGGCCCCACTGGCCCACCACAGCTGCCATGCCACCCTCTGCCCGTATGAAGAGGTCACTGGGGGATGGAGCTGGCACCCACATGAATAGCTGTATGCACTGTACTTGTTTCTTAATAAACTTATTTTTAAGCACAGCCCGAGGACCTCTTCTCTCCTGTGCCATGAT